CTCAGGGGTGGCGGGGAAGGAAGAAAATCTGCATGCAACTGGCCCTGTGCAGTTGAAGGCCCTGTTGTTCAAGGGTCACAGATTTAGCTTCACTTACCCACCCCTCAGATCAGAATTACTCAAGATTTCCCTGTCTTCAAAGAGACGCAAGGAAATTATGCCAAATGGTGAATATATTGGGTGGAAGATAAATGAGAGAAGGTTGTATGTGTCACTGATCTCAACTATAGCATTTGCTGCTGATATAGAACATGCTGTGTATATATCTATAAATACACACACATGAACACATTGCATGTATATAAAAATTGTTCACACTTTTAGTGGTGCTTACTGGGTATTGGTAAAGGATTGAGTAGGCACTGTGATGAAACTTCACAAAGCAGATGGAAAAGATGCATTAATAGCCACAGGGGGCAGGGTAAGGGAGCAATTCAGGAAAATGGAGAGGCTTAGCTAAAATTTGTCAGTCAGGAATTTTGGCATTTGAGACTTGTTTTCATACTATGTATATGTAATAGACAAACCCTTCATTTTGTAGTAACAGTGTTAGAACAGCCAGGTGCCTGAAGGCAAGCGACACAATTCACTGAAGAGCATACTACAGATGTAGTATCCGGATATCAAGTTTCCCCACTTAAAAAATGGGTGCGATCAAAGGAAAAGCAAGGAACGGGCAGGAGAGCAAGCGTGAAAGGTGACAAACTTGACAATTACAAGGCCGAGACTAAGGCCAATTTAGGGAACGGGCTGTTAGACTAGGAACAAGGGCGAGTTCAGAGGGAGGGGCAGAATGTGGGCAGCACTCCTGGGCCCTGAGACCCTTCTGCGGAATAAAACTCTGGCACTTCGCCACCTCCTAGGCTGAACCAAGATGGCGCGCGGCCTCAAAGCGGCGCTCTCGTCACGTGCCCGGACCCGAGGCGCTTGGGGGCGGGAGGCGTGGCCTCGGTCGCGGCAGCCCAGCCCCGCCTAGGGGGCGGAGCCGGGGGGGGTTGTCCGCGGAGGAAGGGGGCGGGGCCCCGCGGCCGCGCGCTTGGGCGGCGGAGGCTGCAGCTACCTCGGCGCCGGCTCGGCTCTAGGACGTGTCGGGCTGCACGGGTCGGGGGCGGCTCCCTGCTGCTTCCGAGCCTAGCCGCCTGGCCTTCGGCATTTGCAGGCAGGTGAGCGCCCAGAGCCTGGACTGGGGTAGGATGTTGGTACTCACAGCAGTCTCTTTTCCCACAGACACACTGCCCTCCAGAAACGATGGGTGTCGCTAGATCCAGCTGGGACTCTGCCAGCCTCCGGCACTCAGTCTAAGAGAAGGGCCATCTTCCAGCCCTGCTGTCCCTGCCTGTCATGGCCACATTCGGCTGCTGTCTGCATGTCTGGGGACACAGGGCACCCAGCCCCAGCCCTGAGAAGTTAAGCCAGGCCTTCTGGCTCAGTTCCACAGGGGCACTCCAGACCCCAGGCCCCTTTCAGAGCAAAAGCAACTGATGCTATGGGAGAAGCCCCTGCCCACCTGTCCACTCGCCTGGCACTGCCCACTCTGAGACCCATGCACTGGGTTCCCCTGGAGGTGCCAACCCTGTGAGTCCCTCCCTGTCCCCTGACGCTGAGAAGGCCCTGCCAACCCCCACCATGTGTGAGGTGATGCCCACAATCAATGAGGGGGACCGCCTGGGTCCCCCTCATGGCGCCGATGCTGACGCCAACTTCGAGCAGCTGATGGTGAACATGCTGGACGAGCGGGAGAAGTTGCTGGAGTCTCTTCGGGAGAGTCAGGAGACCTTGGCGGCCACACAGAGCCGGCTCCAGGATGCCATACACGAGCGGGACCAGCTCCAGCGCCACCTTAACTCCGCCCTCCCCCAGGTAAGGCCCGAAGGCCTGCGTCTCTCTTAACCCTGAAGCACTGAGGGGCCTTGGGGGTTTTCAGGAATTTGCCACCTTAACCCGGGAGCTGAGCATGTGTCGGGAGCAGCTTCTAGAGCGGGAGGAAGAGATATCAGAACTGAAAGCAGAACGGAATAACACACGGGTAAGTGGGGATGACCTTGTGTCGCGCGCGCGTCCCTCTCACCCTCCCCTGCTCTCCCTGCCAGCTGCTTCTGGAACATCTGGAGTGCCTGGTGTCCCGCCATGAACGGTCACTGCGGATGACTGTGGTGAAGCGCCAGGCCCAGTCACCTTCGGGGGTCTCCAGTGAGGTGGAGGTGCTGAAGGCCCTCAAGTCACTGTTTGAGCACCACAAGGCCCTGGATGAGAAGGTGCCCACCTGCCCGCCAGCCCCCACATCCAGTTTCTTCCTCCATCTCCCCTTACCTCGAGCAGGTGCGAGAGCGGCTCCGGGCAGCGCTGGAGCGAGTCACCACCTTGGAGGAGCAGCTGGCAGGTGCCCACCAGCAGGTAATCTGCCTGCTCACCCTCAGTCTGCAGCTTGACTCATTGCCCTGGGGCTTGTGCCCTACAGGTGTCTGCCCTGCAGCAGGGGGCAGGGGTGCGGGATGGAGCGGCAGAAGAGGAGGGGACTGTGGAGCTGGGGCCGAAACGCCTGTGGAAGGTAGGTCATGGAGAGCTGTGTAGCAGGGGTCAGACTCACAGAGCTACTGTCCCTATCCCTGGAGGAGGATACGGGCCGGGTAGAGGAGCTGCAGGAGCTCCTGGAGAAGCAGAACTTTGAGTTGAGCCAGGCCCGGGAGCGACTGGTCACCCTAACAACAACCGTGACTGAACTCGAGGAGGACCTGGGCACGGCCCGCCGGGACCTCATCAAGTCGGAGGAGCTGAGCAGCAAGCATCAGCGGGACCTCCGGGAGGTGCGTGAGGGCGCAGGCCTGCTCTGTGACCTGTTACCGTCCTTCTTGTCCCCTCTTCTCCCAGGCTCTGGCCCAGAAGGAGGACATGGAAGAGCGGATTACTACACTGGAGAAGCGCTACCTGGCTGCTCAGCGTGAGGCAACATCCATCCATGACCTCAATGACAAGCTGGAGAATGAGCTGGCCAACAAGGAGTCCCTGCACCGCCAGGTACCTCCTCAGGGTGGGGTGGGGATGGGCATTTTGAATCACTTCACCACCCCCACATTGCTAGTGTGAGGAGAAGGCCCGACACCTGCAGGAGCTGCTGGAGGTGGCAGAGCAGAAGCTGCAGCAGACGATGCGCAAGGCAGAGACGCTGCCAGAGGTGGAGGCTGAGCTGGCCCAGAGAATTGCAGCCCTCACCAAGGCAAGTGGGCCAGGGGCCTGGGATCTGCCTCTTGCGGGCTGCACCGACCCATCCCTGCCCCTAGGCTGAAGAACGGCATGGCAACATTGAGGAGCACCTGCGGCAGCTGGAGGGACAGCTGGAGGAGAAGAACCAGGAGCTGGCACGGGTGAGGGCACCAGGCCGGGCCCTCAGGCCCCCGGCGGCCTGGTGCGAGGCAGACGGCTGTGCAGGTGCGCCAGCGGGAAAAGATGAATGAGGACCACAACAAGCGGCTGTCGGACACAGTGGACCGGCTGCTCAGCGAGTCCAACGAGCGTCTGCAGCTCCACCTGAAGGAGCGCATGGCTGCCCTGGAGGAGAAGGTGCCCAGAGGGGCGGGGTTGGGATGCGAGAGCTCCCGCCCCCACCCCGGGTCTGCTGGCACAGGGCCGCCTGTCTGAAGAGATTGAGAAGCTGCGCCAAGAGGTGGACCAGCTGAAGGGCCGAGGGGGGCCGTTTGTGGATGGCGTCCACTCCAGGTACTGCAGCGCCAGAGGCTGGGCATGCCAGGCCTGTCTTTTCTCTCCCCCATCACCGCTCAAGGTCGCACATGGGCAGTGCAGCAGACGTGCGGTTCTCCCTGGGCACAACCACACACGCACCCCCAGGCGTGCATCGCCGCTACTCGGCATTGAGGGAAGAGTCTGCCAAGGTGAGGGGGTGGAGGGATCTCCTCAGGGAGTTTTACGACTCCTTTACCCTCCTCCTTTGCTAAGGACTGGGAGACTTCTCCACTGCCTGGGATGCTGGCCCCGGCAGCTGGCCCTGCCTTTGACAGTGACCCTGAGATCTCCGACGTGGATGAGGATGAGCCAGGGGGTCTGGTGGGCTCTGCGGATGTTGTCTCCCCCAGCGGCCACTCAGATGCCCAGACCCTGGCCATGATGCTGCAGGAGCAGCTGGATGCCATCAATGAGGAAATCAGGTTAGGGCAGGGCTGGAGGGCTTGGGAAGTGCAGTGGTGAGGTCTGGTTTTGCCTCCCTTCCAGGATGATTCAGGAAGAGAAGGAGTCCACGGAGCTCCGCGCGGAGGAGATTGAGACGCGTGTAACCAGTGGCAGCATGGAAGCCCTAAACCTGAAGCAGCTGCGCAAGCGTGGTTCCATCCCCACCTCTCTGACGGCCCTGTCCCTGGCCAGCGCGTCCCCACCACTCAGCGGCCGCTCCACACCTAAGCTCACCTCCCGCAGTGCTGCCCAGGACCTGGACCGAATGGGGGTCATGACCCTGGTGAGAGGCAGCTGAGGAGCAGGCCTGGCATCAGTCTGAGCTTACCCATCCCTCTCTCTTGCAGCCCAGTGACTTAAGAAAGCATAGGAGGAAGCTGCTGGTGAGTGCTGCCTGATGGCCCAGGTACTAACGTCTATCCCCTGACGGCTCCACTGTCTGTTCAGTCGCCAGTGTCTCGGGAAGAGAACCGAGAGGATAAAGCCACCATAAAATGTGAGACTTCTCCTCCTTCCTCACCCAGGACGCTGCGGCTAGAGAAGCTTGGCCACCCAGCCCTGAGCCAGGAAGAAGGCAAGAGGTAAGTAGAGCAGACCCCACCTCCAGTCTCTCTATTCCGCCCCCTTCTGGCTGTCACCCTGTAGTGCCTTGGAGGATCAGGGCAGCAACCCCAGCAGCAGCAACAGCAGCCAGGACTCCCTGCACAAGGGCGCCAAGCGCAAGGGCATCAAGTCGTCCATTGGCCGCCTGTTTGGGAAGAAGGAGAAGGGCAGGCTGATCCAGCTGAGTCGGGATGGAGCCACAGGCCATGGTCTCTGTCCCCTTCCTAACGGAGGTCTGGGCGCTGGCTGACACACACATCTCTTTCCTTGTAGTTCTGCTAACAGACTCCGAATTCAGTATGCAGGAGCCTATGGTGCCTGCCAAGCTGGGGACCCAGGCAGAGAAGGACCGGCGGCTAAAGAAGAAGTAAGAGCCACAGGCCAGGGTCTGCCAGGGTGACTAGTGAGTCTGTTGTTCCTCTTCCTATAAGACACCAGCTGCTTGAAGATGCCCGCAGGAAAGGAATGCCCTTTGCCCAGTGGGATGGTCCTACTGTGGTCTCCTGGTTGGAGGTAAGCCTGAGCAAAGGGAGTCCACTCAGGGGTTGAATTACCTCCCTGTGCCCGGTGTCTGCAGCTCTGGGTGGGGATGCCTGCCTGGTATGTGGCAGCCTGCCGGGCCAACGTCAAGAGTGGTGCCATCATGTCCGCTCTGTCGGACACAGAGATCCAGCGGGAGATCGGCATCAGCAATGCCCTGCACCGGCTCAAGCTCCGCCTGGCCATTCAGGAGATGGTGTCATTGACCAGCCCCTCTGCCCCACCCACCTCCAGGACTGTGAGTGGCCCCTCCTTTGCCCAGGACATTTTCAGGACCAGCTAGGTTTCCTCTCTGCCTGCAGTCTTCTGGGAATGTCTGGGTCACCCATGAAGAGATGGAAACTCTGGAAACATCTACTAAAACAGTGAGTCTGGCCCTTGGCCTTTGTCCCTGGGCTTCCCCTAACACGCTGCACTCGTTCCTGCTAGGACAGTGAGGAGGGCAGCTGGGCTCAGGTAAGACTCCCTACCCTGTCTAGAACCAGCTCCCATAATAGCCTCCTGCATCTCATTTCCCTAGACCCTGGCCTATGGGGACATGAACCATGAGTGGATTGGGAATGAATGGCTACCCAGCCTGGGGCTCCCGCAGTACCGCAGCTACTTCATGGAGTGCCTGGTGGACGCCCGCATGCTGGACCACCTCACCAAGAAGGACCTGCGGGTCCACCTGAAGATGGTGGACAGCTTCCATCGGTGAGCGCGGCTGGGACCCAGGGCCACCTCCCGAGGCTCTGGCTTGGGGGCTGTGTGCCTGCAGAACCAGTCTTCAGTATGGCATCATGTGTCTGAAGAGGCTGAATTATGACCGGAAGGAGCTGGAGAAGAGGCGAGAGGAGAGCCAGCATGAGATCAAGGGTAAGCTCGTCAGGCTTGGAGAGGGTTCGGGACCTTCCGTCCCTTTTCTTCCCCCACACTCCAGATGTGTTAGTCTGGACCAACGACCAGGTGGTTCATTGGGTCCAGTCTATTGGGCTCCGGGACTACGCAGGAAACCTGCATGAGAGTGGTGTGCATGGAGCCTTGCTGGCCCTGGACGAGAACTTCGACCACAACACACTGGCCCTGATCCTCCAGATCCCCACACAGAACACCCAGGTGGGCAGCCTTTTAATCAGTCAACTTGAGTCCACCTTTCCCTCTCCTGCTCTATGGACTGCAGGCACGCCAAGTGATGGAAAGAGAGTTCAATAACCTGTTGGCCTTGGGCACAGACCGGAAGCTGGATGACGTGAGTACCTGGCCATGAATTAGGAGCCTTGGCCCTCGGGCCTCTGGTGTCCCCCATGGTGCAGGGGGATGACAAGGTGTTTCGCCGCGCGCCCTCCTGGAGGAAGCGCTTCCGGCCGCGGGAGCACCACGGTCGCGGCGGCATGCTCAGCGCTTCCGCGGAGACCCTCCCGGCGGGCTTCCGTGTGTCCACCCTGGGGACCCTGCAGCCCCCACCGGCCCCGCCAAAGAAGATCATGCCTGAAGGTGAGTAACAGGCGGGCTGGGCATGGCCGAGGTGTGTTCTCCCGCGGCTGCCGACTTCTCCCAGCTGGGACGGCGGGGTCGCAGAGACTGGAGACCTCCACGGTTCGGACCTACTCCTGCTGACCCCCCATCCTCCCGCCCCGGGTCTGACGGGGGAGTGCCCGTGGCTCGGGGTAAGTGGGCCAGGCCCGGGGACGCGGGCACCCAGTGCGATGCCTGTCTCTCTCTCTCCCTCAGCTCACTCCCACTATCTCTACGGACACATGCTCTCCGCCTTCCGGGACTAGCCATGGCCCCCAGGGCTGGCTTCCTCCTTCTGGGTTTCACAGGCTCCTCTGGCCCTGACCCCTCTTGCTCGTTCCCCTTCCTTCCGCAGCTCCTAGTCTCGTCCGTGACTTTCCGGTTGCCCTGGATCTCAGAATATATTCGTCCACCCCCTCGGCACCCCATTACCCCGAGTCCCACCGTGTGTCCGTTGTAAGTCCGGTGGATGTGGCTGGGGTTTCCTGGTATTGTGGAGGCACCCAGGTTGTCCATGCTTGGGATTCTGGGGGAAGGAGAGAAGGGCAGCTCAGGGTGGATGTGAAGCCACCCTTCCTCTTCTGGACCCAGCCTGGTCTGCACTGCAACCTCCACCAGGACCAGGATCCTGGGCCACAGGCTGGGATGGTCCTTCCAAGAAAGGGTCATTTCAGACGCAGCCCTGCTTGGGCTATTCAATCTTAGGGTGTCTATCCACGTCTGGCTGTGCCAAATGGTCTGGCAGCTGGTTTTGGCATCCCCAGCATCACCACTCTCCCAACCCATCACCGTGACTGCAGTTCCTGCCCCCATTCTCTTGGGGTCAGGGAGGGGCTGGGAAGGGCTACTGAAGGCCCCATTCTCCCACAGGATGGTGAGGCTGGGAGGAGGAAGACTGAGGTAGAGATTCCAGGCCCTGGCATAAGCTGAATCCCAAATTTGAGTTTGGGAAGAACCAGAGAGAAATGGATCCCTGAGCTCTGAGCCAAGGGTGAGGATGGGGAAACTCTAAGCTCCCACCTAATAAGAAGCATAGGCAGACCAGCCAGAGGGAGAGCCAATGGCCTCTGGTAGCCTTAAGCCCAAAGGGCAGTGGGAATGTCCCCTGCCCCAACCATCGGGTGGAGCTCCTGCTGGGCTATGGGGAAGGGAGGTTGTGCGGATCTTGACTCTAGGGCAGAACAGATCTAACCATGCATTGCTAGCTCTGCTCCCAGCATCCCTTCCCCTTCTCTCCTCCTCTGCCTCACTTCTTTAGTAATCCCAACCCTATAAAAATGAACCTAATGGGTGGATTGAATATACATTGAGCCCAAAGTCAAGTTTGGGGAAAAGGCAGACTAAGGCCTCCTTTCTCTGACCTCCCAGGAAGAAAATAGCTTCTCCTACAGTGATTCATGTCCCAGGTCCAGGAAATCCAATGTTGGTGAAGGCAGCCACTCTCTTGCTTGTCCCCAAATCACCTAACCCTCATCCAGGGCTATTTTGGTGGGCAGGGACTGCCTCCTCCCGGAATTCCTAAGATCCGCCCAGCTGCCACCATTTTCATTGCTTTCCCCAGCAGCATGATGGGAACCCAAGCTGAGGGATACAGGTCCTGATTTGGTAGGAATATTATTCCCAAGAAATACCCGCTCCTCACCTACTCCCTCATCCTACCAAGGTGCCTGAAAATGTTCAAGACTTATGTTCAGGGTGGGATGATGGAACCGAGGGCTTCATCAAAGTGAGAGGAAAGGAAAAGCATCTGGCATGTGTTTCTTGGATAGGGGCCAGTGCAGTGCCATCCTACAGGTGGCTGGAGCAGCTGCTTTGCAACCTGATCACCTTGAGTTCTGAGCAGGGACTAGGCTTGCAGGTGAGATAATGGGCCAGGGCACCCAGTCCAGAAGGAGCAATGGCACCTGGGCAGTGCCAGGGCTTAAAGCCCGCTGCTCCTTTTCGGTAGAGGAGAGGCCCATCACTGGTGTGGTGGGGTGGGCTCTCCCTTAGGCTTGGGCAAGGCAGCCACCTGCCCTTGCTCTCCCTTAGTGTTCCCTGGCCTCCCTGCCATCAGGTTGCTGGGAGTGGAGATGGAGGGATTATTGAGCAGAAAATGAGTTGGATGGAGATAAACAGCTCCCATCCCTGGGTAATGGATGGTAAGATGATGGAGATTCCTAAGATTGGTGGAGTTGGGCAATGCATAGCCATCTGACTCCTTCAGGGTGCTCTTGATGGGCTGGCTGTAAGGGAGACTCAGTCCCAGCCTCTCCCCTCTACAACTCCTGCCACTGTTGGCCATGTCGTAAGGCAGCAGCTGTGCCAGGATAGCTGGGTCCATTCAGAGCACCTTGAGAAGTGTTGCAGGGAGGTGTTAAGAAGAGAACTCTGTGCAAACAGTGATGGAAGGCTGTTGTCTTGGTGTATCCCTTGCCTCATAGTCAATATATTTTTTTTTTGGCGAGTCACCAGTGACCCGAGCCCTCCACACCAGCCTCCTGTATCTCATCAGGTCCCTTCTCAGTACTGTATTTGCTCAGTGCATCAGGAATGGGTGTATGGGTGTGTGTGGGTGGGTGTGAGTGTGGGTGTGTACGTACCAATAAACAACCTGGTTTTAAGACAATGTACAAATGGCCTCCAGTCTTTTTTTTTTTTTTTT